TTTCTGGTTTTGTTTTTTTTTTTTTTTTTTTTTGACGGAGTCTCGCTCTGTCGCCCAGGCTGGAGTGCAATGGCACGATCTCGGCTCATTGCAACCTCCGCCTCCCAGGTTCAAGCGATTCTCCTGCCTCAGCCTGCCGAGTAGCTGGGACTACAGACACGTGCCACCACGCCCGGCTAATTTTTATGTATTTTTAGTAGAGACGGGGTTTCACCGTGTTGGCCAGGATGGTCTCGATCTCCTGACCTCGTGATCCGCCCGCCTCGGCCTCCCACAGTGTTGGATTACAGGCTTGAGCCACCGCGCCTGGCCGAGCTTCCGTTTTTCTTTCTATAAAATTGGGATGATACGAATATCATAGTGCTGTTTTTAGGATTAAACCAGATTATAGTTGTAAAAGAGCAGAACCTGTTGTAGGATAAACCCTCAATAAATGTGAAATGTTAACAATTATTGTTAAATAAATGTTACAGAACAATGCTCTCACCCCCACCTCCCCGGGCTACCCGGGGTAAGAAAGGGTAGACAAAGAGGAAAAATCCTCCACATGGGGCGATACATCCTCCTATTTTAAGGAAGAATCCAGAGGCTACCATGCATCTTTCCTAGCATATACATCACTTTGTCATTATCTGGTACAGAGTCGGCCCTGAAACTACACCCTTTCTATTTTTCATCCAATCACATCACCCGTGAAAGGCACTCTCCCTTCTCCACCCTTTCTTGCCCCTACTCCCACCCCTAGCTTCCCAGTTTACTTTTCCCAGTCACTCATTCCCCTCTTCCCCGCCCCGCCCAGAGGTCGTGGCTTCTCCCTCGCCCCGCCTATTTTCTAATTTTCCCGCCTCAGTAGCTCTTGGCCATTTGGGGATGTAGTTGTTTCTTTTCCCCCGCCTCTTCGTGACGTTTCAGAAATAAGACCTATGATTGGTTTTTCCGGAGCAAGAGCCGGCCAATGACAGGCAGATATTTTTGGTGCAGATGGGCAGCCAGTATTATCGCCGATGATTGGCTGGAGTGGCCCGAGTCGGGAAAATGGCTGCGAGTACCTCCATGGTCCCGGTGGCTGTGACGGCGGCAGTGGCGCCTGTCCTGTCCATAAACAGCGATTTCTCAGATTTGCGGGAAATTAAAAAGCAACTGCTGCTTATTGCGGGCCTTACCCGGGAGCGGGGCCTACTACACAGTAGCAAATGGTGAGATGTTGGAGTGGGAAGGGACGGGGCTTTCGAGCTGATCTAGTTTGTGTGGGTGTTCCAGGTCGGCGGAGTTGGCTTTCTCTCTCCCTGCATTGCCTCTGGCCGAGCTGCAACCGCCTCCGCCTATTACAGAGGTAAGGACATGTTTACAGTGAGCGCTCCCCATCAACCACTTACATAAGCTTGTTTCTTTTTTAGGAAGATGCCCAGGATATGGATGCCTATACCCTGGCCAAGGCCTACTTTGACGTTAAAGAGTATGATCGGGCAGCACATTTCCTGCATGGCTGCAATAGCAAGAAAGCCTATTTTCTGTATATGTATTCCAGATATCTGGTGAGGGCCATTTTAAAATGTCATTCTGCCTTAAAAAGACCTATTTGTTGATTTTCTCTTACAGTCTGGAGAAAAAAAGAAGGACGATGAAACAGTTGATAGCTTAGGTACGAATTTTTTTCTTTTACCTTTTGACCTAACCTTAGAACAGAGACTCTGTTTCTTTCCTAGGCCCCCTGGAAAAAGGACAAGTGAAAAATGAGGCGCTTAGAGAATTGAGAGTGGAGCTCAGCAAAAAACACCAAGCTCGAGAACTTGATGGATTTGGACTTTATCTGTAAGTGTTACAGTAATTTGGAACTTTCTGTATAACTTCTGTGATTGTTTCTTTTTTTTCCCAGGTATGGTGTGGTGCTTCGAAAACTGGACTTGGTTAAAGAGGCCATTGATGTGTTTGTGGAAGCTACTCATGTTTTGCCCTTGCATTGGGGAGCCTGGTTAGAACTCTGTAACCTGATCACAGACAAAGAGATGGTAAATTGTGATGAGCTATGTGAAAAACCCTCATTAAGTGTGTCCCTCTCTCTCCTGCTGCCAGCTGAAGTTCCTGTCTTTGCCAGACACCTGGATGAAAGAGTTTTTTCTGGCTCATATATACACAGAGTTGCAGTTGATAGAGGAGGCCCTGCAAAAGTATCAGAATCTCATTGATGTGGGCTTCTCTAAGAGCTCGTATATTGTTTCCCAAATTGCAGTTGCCTATCACAATATCAGAGGTGAGTGAATAAAGACAATGAAATACTATCAGGTGCTGTTTTCTGAACTATCTTCTTTCTGCAGATATTGACAAAGCCCTCTCCATTTTTAATGAGCTAAGGAAACAAGACCCTTACAGGATTGAAAATATGGACACATTCTCCAACCTTCTTTATGTCAGGGTGAGCTGCTTCCCTTGCTTGGATTTGATTAACATGCTTATATTGTCTTTTTCTTTTATCCCAGAGCATGAAATCGGAGTTGAGTTATCTGGCTCATAACCTCTGTGAGATTGATAAATATCGTGTAGAAACGTGCTGTGTAATTGGTAAGAATTAACTACATTTTTTCTTTTAAGATATTATTCATTTTTTTGTTTGATTTTTAATCAGGCAATTATTACAGTTTACGTTCTCAGCATGAGAAAGCAGCCTTATATTTCCAGAGAGCCCTGAAATTAAATCCTCGGTATCTTGGTGCCTGGACACTAATGGGACATGAGTACATGGAGATGAAGAACACGTCTGCTGCTATCCAGGCTTATAGGTGATTATCTATAGGTGGTGAGGTAGAGCAGACTTCTTAACAACCTGTCTTTTCCATTTCTTAGACATGCCATTGAGGTCAACAAACGGGACTACAGAGCTTGGTATGGCCTCGGGCAGACCTATGAAATCCTTAAGATGCCATTTTACTGCCTTTATTATTATAGACGGGCCCACCAGCTTCGGTAAGCCTGGTCACTTGACAATGCGTCTGATACTTTGCTCAGACTGCCTGTTCTTCTTTCTCAGACCCAATGATTCTCGCATGCTGGTTGCTTTAGGAGAATGTTACGAGAAACTCAATCAACTAGTGGAAGCCAAAAAGGTACCTTAAATTGGGTCCTGAAGAATTTGAGTTGGTCAAAATGACCAGTTTATTTTTTTGACAGTGTTATTGGAGAGCTTACGCCGTGGGAGATGTGGAGAAAATGGCTCTGGTGAAACTGGCAAAGTGAGTGAAAGGAGTGAAATGCTATTGATATTCATTGGTATTTAAAGATCAGTTTCTTTTGTAGGCTTCATGAACAGTTGACTGAGTCAGAACAGGCTGCCCAGTGTTACATCAAATATATCCAAGATATCTATTCCTGTGGGGTATGTATCATACCATGAGAATTGTACTGCTGGTCACCTCAGTAATTTTGCTTTCCCTTTCTAGGAAATAGTAGAACACTTGGAGGAAAGCACTGCCTTTCGCTATCTGGCCCAGTACTATTTTAAGTGCAAACTGTGGGATGAAGCTTCAACTTGTGCACAAAAGTGTTGTGCATTTAATGATGTGAGTATCAGTTCTTTAATAAAAGGTTTGAATGTTTTGAAACATTTCCCTGACTTTGTTGCAGACCCGGGAAGAAGGTAAGGCCTTACTCCGGCAAATCCTACAGCTTCGGAACCAAGGCGAGACTCCTACCACCGAGGTGCCTGCTCCCTTTTTCCTACCTGCTTCACTCTCTGCTAACAATACCCCCACACGCAGAGTTTCTCCACTCAACTTGTCTTCTGTCACGCCATAGTTGGCTACTCTCAAGCCAGCACATTGTTAGACCCATCTTAATTAAGCCTTACCTCCATGTAAAGAACAGCACGTCTGTTCCAAGGACCTCAGCTCTTCTTGTTTCTACAGATGGCAACAGCTCCATAGGGACAGCTTGTATAATTACCTTCAGAGGCCAACTGACAGAATCCTGGCAGGAACAGACATTATCTTGCCAGTTAGAAGTACTTCTGTCTCACTTATGTCCAAAGAGTGGCTATAGATCTTGGCCTTCTTCCCTGAATGCTTTTTTTTTTTGGCCCCCAAGAAAGTCCCTTTTATAGCACTTTAGCACAGGCAATGCTACAGGAACAAAGTTTCAATGCTGCTGAGAGTGAAAGAAAGGAGGAAAGTCTGCCACTCTACCCTGAGCTGGCAGTAGGGCACTGAGTACCCTAGGAAGAAGTCAGAGCAATGGATACAAATGACCTTGCTCTTGGATTTGCTGAGCATGATCCCTATTCTGATGTCAGAGATTAGGTTTAAATGGAATAGAGCTATCCATTTGTTCTTACTCTCTAGGGAGACAATCTTCCAAAACAGTTTTGGGGGGGTCTTCTAAAGCTTTCAAATTGGAAGTAACTTTATTCAACTAGAGTTGAATAAAAGAAGGGCAAAAATAATCTCACAGAGCTTGGAACTGCTGATAGCCCTTACTGAGGGCAAAAGATGGCTATATTGTTAGCTATACTCCTACCAAAGCAAGCAAGGAGATAGGATTATAGATAATTTCACGGACATTTGGAAATAACATTGGTGATTATACAGACAAGAATAAACTCACTTCAAGCTGGTCTGTTTTAATAAATTTTCAACGTAATTGTCTATTTTTTTCCCTCCCATCTGCAACAGAATACATTTTTTTCAGCCTTTATCTAGATGAGGTAAAGGGAATCATTCTTATGGTGCTCTTGGAGAGTTTCAGGCCTGTGCATGTGTGTACAGCAGGAGGTAATATGCTATAATGTCTGCTGTAATATATTTGCACAGTAGATGCTATGGATCATTCTGAGCTCAGGGTCCAGACTTTATTCTTATTCCCAGAATTTTGTGTTACGTTTTTACCTCCTAACATATGACACTTCATCTTATATTAAGGAAGGTTTAGAATATCTAATACGACTTGAATTCATTTGTTACTAAGCCTTCTCAGGCAAGCTGTATACTAGTTACTGGTCTCCACTGCCATGCCTTTTCAAGGTTCCCATGGTCCAGAATGATGTTTGATTCTTAATTTTTCTGTCCCTTTTATAATTTGTTTTAATGATTTTGCTACATTTGGAATTCAATAAAAAATGTGAACAATAATATCTTTAATATAACTGTTTTTGTGTGCATAG